GTGTTTCCTCTGTATTAGGCACTCTCTATGTACTTTCTAAGGTACAGAGCAAGGTATGTGAGAATCTGGGCTGGGATAAGCAACAAGCATAATGGAAAGCTGGAAGCACTGGTTTTTGTCACAAAGACCTGGGTTTGAAATCTGGTTCCACACATTTTCTTTGTCTCTTTGAGAATCAGTGAGCTACCAGGGTCCTAGTATGCCTGCAATGTTTAACATAAAGTGTGTAGAATGATTAAGCTAATGTCAGGCACATAGCAGCTGCCTGATGATAGCAGTCACGTGTTCATGTTGCTTCCCTCGTGTCACCACCACCAATAATATCAACATCGGCATAATATTAATAGCAAACACTGGCACAGTGCTTACCACGTGCCAGAAAATGGTTTCCGTTTACTAATTCATTGAATCCTCAAAACAAACCTACGTATGTACTATTTTCATCCCCATCTCACAGATGAGAAAACTGAGGCACAGAGATTATAAATTGTCCAAGGTCACGCAGCTGTAACCGTAATAAAAGGAAAGACGACCTTTAACTGAGCGCTTACTATAATCCACATCTTTAATGAGCTCGTTACCTACGTTAACTCTTCACAATAACTCCTTAAAGGGTGTGCATTATATCTCCACTCTACAGATGGGGAGACTGTGGCTCAGAATTGCCCATGGGCGCAAAGATTCCATCAGGGCCGAGCCTGCACTCACTCAGCCTCCCAGATGCGACGAAGCACGACTCCGCTGTCAGACTCGAACTCCGCCTCGGGGCCCCGGGGCGCCGCCTCTCTCCCCCGGGGCGCCGCCTCTCTCCCCCGGGGCGCCGCCTCCCTCCGCCGCGGCCGTCGAGCCGCGGAGCGCCTCTTCCGCGGAGCCGCCGCCTGCCAGGATTCCAGCGCCGCAGCTGCGGCCGCAGCCATTGGTCTCTGACGTCAGCGGCGTGCGGCGCACTCGGCACGTCATCGCCGCGCGCCGGCTTGCCAGGAGCTGGAGGGGGAGGTAGGCGGGGCGGCGCGTGACCTAAGGCCTCTCTGCCGCGCGCGCAGGTACGGGGCAGAAGTCGCAGGTACCCAGCTGCTGCCCACATTTCTGGTCCAGGCTGAAATATCTATTCCTTGTGTTTATTTCAGAGCCAAGGCACTGATGTTTGAACTGGAAACTTCAAAACGTTTAATAAGAGTCTTCAGGATGGGTTTGAACTAGACAAGCTAGAAATTTCTTTAGAACACCAGCTCTAGCATGCATCTCCCACTTTTGGCTTTCCTGGAGAGGAGCTTGAAGAGGTGGTTCTGCAGACAGCCACAGTGATACTTAGGAAACCAGAGGAATGGATTTGACTTTTCTGCTAGGATTCTCTGTTATAGTTTCTCCCTGAGTTGTAAGAGGCATGGAAATATACATGAAACTGAAGAACCTGCAAGGAAGGGAAGTGGAACTTTCCATGCTGAGTGAAAACTAACCAAGTGGCAGTTGTGACTGAAAACACTGAAACCTACCACGTCCAGATTCACTGGATTGGGGGATAGAGGAACGGTCACAGCTAGGGAGAAAGAAGTGATACCGGAAAAGAAAACCTAAATGAAGAGAATGAGGATGACTGCACAGTAGATGGCCACCTCTACCTCCACAGAGGCAAAGTCAGCCTCGTGGTGAGTAACAAGGCCTGCCATGGCATAGCTTTGGAAACATGGCTCCACTCTGTTCTCTTGCCAGGTGGAATTATTTTTTTCTTTATGATGGTTCCAAGGTAAAGGAAGAAGGCGATCCAACAAGAGCTGGCATTTGTTACTTTTATCCTTCCCAGGTAAGCCACACAGCATTTTATTGTTCAGTGAGCTTCCTATCTGGAATGTGCTCCTTTCCCACAGACCCTGCTAGACCAACAGGAGTTGCTTTGTGGACAGATTGCTGGAGTTGTCCGCTGTGTTTCTGACATTTCTGACTCTCCTCCTACTCTTGTTCGTCTGAGAAAACTGAAGTTTGCCATAAAAGTTGATGGAGATTACCTTTGGGTAAGTTGAATGGCAGAATCAGTGCTGAAGTGGATGCTTGTCTTCCTGGTTTCTCTCTTTACAGGTGCTGGGCTGTGCTGTGGAGCTCCCTGATGTCAGCTGCAAGCGGTTTCTGGATCAGCTAGTTGGATTCTTTAATTTTTACAATGGACCTGTTTCCCTAGCTTATGAGGTACAAGTATGGGGTTGAGGAGTCTTACATTGCAGATATTGACCTGAGGCTCTTTCTGTTTTAGAACTGTTCTCAGGAAGAACTGAGCACGGAGTGGGACACCTTCATCGAGCAAATTCTGAAAAACACCAGTGATCTGCATAAGATTTTCAATTCCCTCTGGAACTTGGACCAAACTAAAGTAACATTTTCATCCTCCTTATTCATTTTATATGGGTGGGCATGATGCCTCTTGCCCTGCACAGGTGGAGCCCCTGTTGTTGCTGAAGGCAGCCCGCATTCTGCAGACCTGCCAGCGCTCGCCTCACATTCTCGCTGGCTGCATCCTCTATAAAGGACTGTGAGTAACTCCAGACCCCTTTCTTCCAGCCCATGGTGTTCTTGTTCTGTGTGTGACCTCCTAGGATTGTCAGCACCCAACTCCCGCCCTCCCTCACCGCCAAGGTCCTGCTTCACCGAACAGCACCTCAGGAGCAGGTATTGTAAAGTCCACCCACCTGGCTGGACAGCAGCGCCAACTTCTGTGTGTGTTTGTTTTCAGAGACTCCCTACGGGAGAGGATGCCCCGCAGGAACATGGTAAGTAGTGAGGCGCATGGTTGCCTCTTGAGAAAGTCCTGTTCATATTGCTTTGCAATTCCAGGAGCGGCATTGCCCCCGAATGTCCAGATTATCCCTGTTTTTGTGACCAAAGAGGAAGCCATTAGTCTCCACGAGTTCCCGGTGGAACAGATGACAAGGTAATGGAGTGCACAGAGAGTTAACCTTGCACTGCCCCTTCCTTACATCTCTCTTGTTTGCCAGGTCTCTAGCATCTCCAGCAGGACTCCAGGATGGTTCAGCCCAGCACCATCCAAAGGGTGGGAGCACATCTGCCCTGAAAGAAAACGCCACTGGCCATGTGGAATCCATGGCCTGGACCACCCCAGATCCCACATCCCCTGACGAAGCTTGTCCAGATGGCAGGAAGGAGAACGGATGCTTGTCTGGCCATGATCTGGAGAGCATCAGGCCCGCAGGACTGCACAACTCTGCCAGGGGTGAGGTTCTTGGCCTCAGCTCCTCCCTGGGGAAGGAACTAGTCTTTCTCCAAGAAGAACTCGACTTGTCTGAAATCCACATTCCAGAGGCTCAGGAAGTGGAAATGGCCTCAGGTCATTTTGCCTTCCTACATGTGCCTGTTCCAGATGGCAGGGCTCCTTACTGCAAGGCATCTCTCAGCGCCTCCAGCAGCCTGGAACCCACGCCTCCTGAGGACACAGCCATCAGCAGCTTGCGCCCTCCCTCTGCTCCTGAGATGCTGACCCAGCATGGAGCCCAAGAGCAGCTCGAAGACCATCCTGGCCATAGCAGCCAAGCCCCCATTCCCAGAGCAGACCCTCTCCCCAGAAGGACCCGCAGGCCCTTGTTATTGCCTCGCTTAGATCCAGGACAGAGAGGAAACAAGCTTCCCACGGGGGAACAAGGCCTGGATGAGGATGTTGATGGGGTCTGTGAAAGCCACGCAGCCCCTGGTCTGGAATGCAGTTCAGGCTCAGCAAACTGTCAGGGTGCTGGCCCCTCTGCAGATGGAATCAGCTCCAGGCTGACACCAGCAGAGTCCTGCATGGGGCTCGTGAGGATGAATCTCTACACTCACTGCGTCAAAGGGCTGGTGCTGTCCCTGCTGGCTGAGGAGCCGCTGCTGGGAGACAGCGCAGCCATAGAGGAAGTGGTGAGTGTCCTCAGACCTTCTCCTGCCCCTCTCTACAAGCCCATGACCCTCTCCCCCTTTGCAGTACCACAGCAGCCTGGCTTCACTGAATGGGCTGGAAGTCCACCTGAAAGAGACGCTGCCCAGGGATGAGGCAGCCTCCACGAGCAGCACCTACAACTTCACACATTACGACCGCATTCAGAGCTTGCTGATGGGTAAGAACCAGCCAAGGGGCCTGGGGCGACGGGCTCTTCACAACTCTGTGTCCTCTTCTGGAAGCAAACCTGCCGCAGGTGGCCACCCCGCAGGATCGCCGCTTCCTCCAGGCCGTCAGCCTGATGCATAGCGAATTTGCCCAGCTGCCCGCGCTTTATGAAATGACTGTCAGGTGAGCCTCCCTGAGTCGCTCCCCAACCTACTGTGCCCTCATCCCTCCCTCTCTGTGTCCACAGGCTTCCTGTCACTTCGTGTCACATCCCACTCCTGTCCTTCACTCCCTCTCAGTCTATCCAGCCACCCCCAGTGTGGAGAGCAGACTAGACTCCTTTCTCGGACACTGCCATTGCCTCGTCATAGAGGCAGGGCAGCCCCAGCTACTCACTCTGAGCCTCAGGGTCCTTGTCTGTGAAATGGGACCATACCACCACTGCAGAGCTTATGTGAGGGGCAAAGCAGAGACTGTATGCAGAGCACATTGCATAGCTGCCAGTATGTCAAAAAAGCCAGCACTCCACAGTTCCTTTATGCAATACTTATAACTCCAGGATCTGTGGCTGCTGCCACTGTGGATGGTCCCGCCACGGACTCTTCCAGCATCTAGTGAGCTGAAAGGAAGGAAAGATGGTATTGGCACTGAAGCCTGAAACTCAGCTGAAGAAATAGAATTCCGTGCCATGACAGCTGCACATGCCACATTGGGTGTCCTGGGTCCTCTGTGACAAGAACCTTACTGAGGTCTCTGTGTGGTCTGAGATTAGCACCAGCAGCATTGGACCGTTGCCTTCTTTCTTCCTCCAACAGAAATGCCTCCACGGCTGTGTACGCCTGTTGCAACCCCATCCAGGAGACATATTTCCAGCAGCTGGCACCTGCAGCACGGAGCTCCGGCTTCCCAAACCCTCAGGATGGCGCCTTCAGCCTCTCCGGCAAAGCAAAGCAGAAGCTGCTGAAGCACGGGGTGAACTTGCTCTGAACTGCACCCAGGAGGTGACTGGGAAGGAGAAAACCAGCAAAGGAAGCTCTGCCTTTTATAATTGAAAAGGCCCCTCTATTTTATTTTTCTTGAAAACATTCCCTTTTTTAGGAACCAAATGATATTTGAGTTTTTGTTATTCCTTTTGCAGATTGGGATGTGTTTTGGGGGCAGGGGTTAGTTCTTCAGGTCGGCAGACCCAGAGCACTTGATAAAGAACTGTATTTAATCGGTAGTGTTGGGGCCGGGACGGGCTTGGCTCCCTCTCTGCCATACTGAGCCTGAGGTATTTCATATCTCCTGCTGTTCCATCCCAGCTTGAATTGGTGCCACAAGCTTCCAAGTTGGCATTTTTTCTAGAACCTGATCGTCCACTAGCCCAGAGTGTGTGTGTTCAACCCCCACACCAGGTGGTGGTAGGCGGTGTGACTGCACAGCGAGGTGCCGGATCTGTGAGCAGGCCGACTCCACTCCCACGCCGCAGGTAGGTTTCTCCAGTGCGCTCTTGCTGGGAGGTCCGGATCGTTCCTGCAGGGAAGCGGCAGCACACGGAGACCACTTGGTTGAATTCTGTTGGAACTCTACTCAAATCTAGGGGCGTCTTCTTTGGACCCACAATGGGGGCAAGCCTTAATAATATGGAAGGGAGTTTGGGCTTTAGAGATCCCTTTATAAAAGCTCTGGGGGCTGAGCCCTGAGAATTCAGTGACAACAGGACCAACCTGCGCTGCCTTTGACTACAAGTGGGCCGTGCAGCTGGTTCCTCTCGAGCGAGTGTCCCTAAATAGGAGTTTACAAGATGTCTGGGGGTAAAAGCACTGTGCTTTTCAGTGGTGGCTGCGTGAAAGGGAGCGACACTCAGCTGTGTGTTCCTGGGCTTGTGTGGTACTTAGAACCTCAGTTCTATTACGTTATAGTCAGACATTTTTTTGACAGTATGAGACAGACTGCAGGATGAAAATATTTGTCAAAATCTTAACTGAATGTTTACTGGAAGTACTTGAGATTCCATTTGAGAGTTGTATTGTTAATAATTTCATGTCAGTGAACTGATATCTGATGTTTATGATATGGTGTCTTTTTCTTGAAACAAGCTTCCAAGGGCTAGAAATAAAATAGCCAAAAAATGCTGGAGTTCTGAGTAATTAAATGGCAGCATTTTTTTGTGACAAAGGTAAGGGTTAAGACAGTGTGTGTGTGTGTGTGTGTGTGTGTGTGTGTGTGTGTGCGCGCGCGCGCGCGCGCGTAACGTGGGCGCATCCCTCTTTTCCTTCCCTGGGTTCAGTGTGGCTGGGTAAGGACCGTCTGTTTGTAGGGCTGCCAGGCTGCAGCCTGCTGCTCCAGGGAGCACCAGCTGCAGCTGATCCAATACACCAAGCCTGTGTCTCCCTCTTCTATCACCTCTCTCCAGGATCTCTGCTGTCTCTTGGATCCCATCTGCCTAGATGGAAGAGGATCCTATCCGAAGCTAGGATAAATGTTGTCTTACTCCTCTGCTATGTTCTCCCAGAAAAAATTGATTACAAGTTCTCTGCTGTGGTTGCTGCAGCTCCAGGAAGTCCCCGCAATGTCTCACGTTGTCTTTGACCAGTGGTCCCCAGTACCAGGCCAGCGAAGACAACTTTATAATGTCATTTGTGTTGTGAAAATTCTTCCACTGACCCAAAATGGAACCGTACAAAGCCTATCCGTGTATATGGAAAAGTCTCATGCACCTGGATTAACTCAGAAAAAGTAAAGTCCTGAAACTTCACTTTGCAGGTGTGCCCCTTTCTTTCCTCCTTTGATCCTGCTTAGTTTCTGCAGTGGAGGTTCTGCTCAGAGCCCCAGGGCACTGGCAGCTGCAGCCGTCATCTCTAAAGCTTGGTAACTGTGGCCCAGAGGCTGCAGAGAAGAAACACTTAACCCGCTGTTTTCCCGTTTTTTAATATTTCAGAGGTTTCAGGGGGTCACTCAGGACACGGTTAATCCCACAGCCCCAGGCCCATCCCCTCAAAATTAGCGCCCCCAGAGTACGGGCCAAGCGACGGACAGCCAAGCAGCATGTTCTTGCTGGAATGGGCACCACAACCTCTTATGGCCATGTTTCCCAAGGGAAGGCAGTGTGCAGGACAGCCTGCCCACCCTGGACTCCTAGTTGACACCGAGTGCCACTGTCAGTGATCCAGGACCACAGATTCTAGTGACTCTTCAGGGCAGAAAAGCCTCTGTTTTGGCTTCCTCTGTGCCAGCCATCTGCCACCTGTGAACTGTAAGGATAAAGGTCGCATGAGTGATTAATAGTGGTGTGTTAGTCCGTTCTCACGGTTCTAATAAAGACATACCCGAGACTGGGTACTTTATAAAGGAAAGAGGTTTAACTGACTCACAGTTCTGCAGGGCT